TGCCTTATCCTCTAAAAATCACTCAGGAATCTTTAGCCTTAATTTCCCAGCTTTTGTCCTTTACACAGTTACAGATTTTCCTTGCTCATAAACGCTGTAGGTCTTCCCTGCTTAATTGGAAACTCCTTGCTCACAAAATGATTCACCCCCATTCCTAGAACCGGGCTTGGCAAAGCATAGGCTCCCAATAATGAATGAATGGATTTATAGAAGAAAAGGTTTTTTCTTTTTCAGCTGTTACTACAATGGTCAACAATAACGACAAAAACCACTTAAAGTTGGACAGACGTCTACTGCAACCAACTCTCAAAAAGTTTAGAACAGCGCACTACGCCCCGCCCATTGGCGAGAAACGGAAATACCCGCTTTCGAGAAAACCGGAAGTGCGTGGTCACGCCCCGCGCATGCGTGCATCGGGGCAGCTCACGCTTCCTAAATCCCGTCATCCAGTGAGAAAGCAGGGACTCTTCGGCCTAGGCAGCCGGGACCCAGCCAGCCCTGCGCCTCGCGCCGTCGCGCATGCGTCCTGGGTATGTCCACGCGCAATAAGGAGGGGCGAAAGGACATTTTTTTTTTTCTTGCTCCCGCCTCTGTTCTTCCCCCACCTGCCACGTACAGAGCCCAAGTTCTCGCTAGGCTTGTTGGGTCAGCGCGATTGGCCGGGGCCCGCGCGAGCCTGCGAGCGAGGTGCGGCGGTCGCGAAGGGCAACCGAGGGGGCCGTGACCACCGCCTCCCCGCGACGCCCCAGTCCAGTGGCCTCGCGTCCGCCCATTCAGCGGAGACCTGCGGAGAGGCGGCGGCCGCGGCCTCCGCAAGCCGGTATGGCCACTGGAGACGGGGGTTGCGGGCGCTCTGTCCGAGGAGGCCGGGAGACTAGGAGGCGCTGGGAGGGCCTCGTTCGAACCGCGCGGCAGCTGGGGTCGGAGGCACTGTGGGAAGGGGCTGGAGGGAGGAGGGGGTGGGAGGGAGGAGGGGGTGGGAGGGAGGACGAGGCCGGGGGGGAGGGCGGGCGGGGCCTTGCATGGGGGGAGGGGAAGGGAGGTCGCGGAGGGGGAGGGGAGAGAGGCAACCCCTGGCTGCGGTGGCCAGGAGGCGCGCCTGGGGGGCTCCGGGAGGGGAGTGCGCCAGCTAATGCCTTGGTGCAGCCTGCCTCCAAGCGTTTGGATTGAGAGGAGAGGGGCTTTGGGAGGTTTGGGGCGGCCGGCGCCCAATACCCGAAGGAGCTCGGAAGGGTGTGGAGTGGCGCCTACGGGAATAAGTTGATTGGGGTCATAGAATCGGAGCCTAGTTCCTTGGCTAAGTCAGCGCTTAATCAAGCGCCGGCTGGAGGCCCAGCCTGGTTTATAGTGATGATTCTAGCTAACTTTAAGAGTTTGCTTTGCTGGACACTACAGTAAGTATTTTGGATGCACTGTCTCATTTAATCATCACAAGGATTCCTCCAAATTCAGATATGGTTGTTTTCATTTCGAATGTGATGAAAGTGAGCCTTGGAGGACTTAAGATCACATAGCTAGTAGTGAGAATCTTTACCGTCTTGCTGCACTGCCTTTGAGGCAGGGTTTGAGGCCTCTTGGCATTCTTTAGAATAATTACAGGTTGACTTGGCTTAGTATTTCTTGAAGGAAACTGCTCCCCTCAGGAGGTGCTTAAGCCACAGCCTCTGAAATTGAGCAGGGTCTTACCCTTAGAGGTAGTAGAACCAGAAGTTTGTCCGCCGAACCTAGAACCTGGTTCAGGAGGCAGGCTTTTTATATGACCTTGGGCGTGTCAGATTATTCCCAGTGCTGAGAAAAGTGTACCTGGTAGAGGGTTATATTATACAAGTTAGAAGCCGAGTCATTTCTGGACTTCAGAGGGGGCGGGGCAAGGACAAGATGGGAGAAGAGCTTGTCGTAGGGCTCCTACTGGCAGTTCTAGGAACTAGTTAATACCAGTCTCTACTTTGGAAGAGAAAATGAGTACCAGAATTCTGTATGTGAAGTAATGTTGGGTTGGGATTTCCCCTTGAAGGGAAAGTTTTGTTGCACACTTACTTTTGAGATACTTTTGTGTTTACTCTGGGGAGATGACTGCAAGAGCAAACGACAGCTTTAGGAAAGAAGCACTGGTTCCTGGCCACAAGATGTTTACAGTCAATAGGAAACACAAAAAGTGAATTTGCAGGTAAACACGGCAGATAGAAAGTATACGTGACTTGTTGTTTAATTATCAAAACCACTTTTATCAGTCTTTCTCTAGAGTTGTATATATAGAACATCCTGGAGTCCACCATGAACGGACAGTTGGATCTAAGTGGGAAGCTAATCATCAAAGCTCAACTTGGGGAGGATATTCGGCGAATTCCTATTCATAATGAAGATATTACTTATGATGAATTAGTGCTAATGATGCAACGAGTTTTCAGAGGAAAACTTCTGAGTAATGATGAAGTAACAATAAAGTATAAAGATGAAGGTAAGAGTGTTTTTAAAGCTATTTTTTAAAGTAAAAAACAACCTTTTTTTTTTTTAAATTCCAGATGGAGATCTTATAACAATTTTTGATAGTTCTGACCTTTCCTTTGCAATTCAGTGCAGTAGGATACTGAAACTGACATTATTTGGTGAGTAGTAAACTTTCTAATGAATTTACTATTAATTTTAAGCAAATAAATGTTTTTATTTCAGTTAATGGCCAGCCAAGACCCCTTGAATCAAGTCAGGTGAAATATCTCCGTCGAGAACTGATAGAACTTCGAAATAAAGTGAATCGTTTATTGGATAGCTTGGAACCACCTGGAGAACCAGGACCTTCCACCAATATTCCTGAAAATGGTAAACCCTGAATCCATTGTATTCTGACTTATACAAGTTTTTGTTTATTCCTCTATTTTTACAGATACTGTGGATGGTAGGGAAGAAAAGTCTGCTTCTGATTCTTCTGGAAAACAGTCTACTCAGGTTATGGCAGCAAGTATGTCTGCTTTTGATCCTTTAAAAAACCAAGATGAAATCAATAAAAATGTTATGTCAGCGTTTGGCTTAACAGATGATCAGGTTTCAGGTAAGTTGGTTTCCAACTCCTTTACACCCTTCGATACTAAACTGACTTTTTTTTGACTATCCAGGGCCACCCAGTGCTCCTGCAGAAGATCGTTCAGGAACACCCGACAGCATTGCTTCCTCCTCCTCAGCAGCTCACCCACCAGGCGTTCAGCCACAGCAGCCACCATATACAGGAGCTCAGACTCAAGCAGGTCAGATTGAAGGTAAAATAGAGTTTAGAACACATGTTTGGGAATTTTCCTTGTGTGTGTGTGTGTGTGTTTTCAGGTCAGATGTACCAACAGTACCAGCAACAGGCCGGCTATGGTGCACAGCAGCCGCAGGCTCCACCTCAGCAGCCTCAACAGTATGGTATTCAGTATTCAGGTGAGCAGGTGTTGAAAGGGAGTTGGCTCATGTAAGATACATGTTATTTATTTTGCCTTTTCAGCAAGCTATAGTCAGCAGACTGGACCTCAACAACCTCAGCAGTTCCAGGGATATGGCCAGCAACCAACTTCCCAGGCACCAGCTCCTGCCTTTTCTGGTCAGCCTCAACAACTGCCTGCTCAGCCGCCACAGCAGTACCAGGCGAGCAATTATCCTGCACAAACTTACACTGCCCAAACTTCTCAGCCTACTAATTATACTGTGGCTCCTGCCTCTCAACCTGGAATGGCTCCAAGCCAACCTGGGGCCTATCAACCAAGACCAGGTTTTACTTCACTTCCTGGAAGTACCATGACCCCTCCTCCAAGTGGGCCTAATCCTTATGCGCGTAACCGTCCTCCCTTTGGTCAGGGCTATACCCAACCTGGACCTGGTTATCGATAAGGAGGCTCCTCTACACCAATTAATGTAGCTGCTAGCTATTGGCCTCCCAAAAGACTCCAGTACTATTTTAATTTGTATTGAAGAAGTTCAGAAATTTAAAAGCAGAGCATTTTTTATGATATCATTGTTGGTGTTAATTGAAAGTATAATTTGCTGGAACACAAAGACCAAAATGAAAGTTTTTTCCTCCCTGCTTAAAAATGTAGCAGCTTCTTAGTTACTTTGGAACACTACTCTTACATGTATAAAGTGATTGACTTGACTTTCTAGCTTCCCTTGTCCGGAGGATATTAAAATGCTAGGGTGAGGTTTAGCCATCTTACTTGGCTTTTTACTATTAACATGATGTACTAAAGTAGAGCCCTTTGAGAATACAAGATATTATGTATAAAATGTAACACTGATGATAGGTTAATAAAGATGATTGAATCCATTAGTGGTCTTGAAATTTTAATTTAGTCACTAACA